GCGCGCTCCCTGCGCGCAGCCGCCCTCGTGTCCCTTCGGCCTCTCCTGGGTCCCGGCTCGCAGCCCCCCCCTTCCAGTCCCTCGCTCCTCAGAGGCGCGCTAAGGCGCCAGAGGCGGGGGTGGCCACTGCTGGCGGCCCGCCGCCGGTTTTAAACCCGGGGTTCAAACCCAGATTTGGGGTCTTCCCTCCTCCATTTCCTCCTTTCCTCCGCGCCCCAGCTCTCTCCCTTTTTCAGCCTGCACCTTCACTATTCACAGTGACTTTACTTATTTAGCAACATTTTAGAGGGCAAGTGTTCCAGATGCAATAATAGTAGTAACTGGTGTTAAATTTCTGCTGTTTTCTCTCCCCTCGGGTGATAAAAAAGATGTGAAGAACGGCCTCTTTAAAAAAAAACCCCGTGGCTGCTGCTTCGCCTGTCACAGAGCAAGCTCTCTAGAAGGCGGGGAGGGTCATCTTTCCCACAAAATTGTGAGGTGGGGGAGGGTTTGTAACCTTAGGCGAAAGCGCAGGCTGGGGAATCCCCTTCACAGAAAGAAGAAACTGCAAATTGGAAGTTGCGGAAAGGCTCTATCCACTACTGCCATAGGGGAGAGACCACCATGCTCTTTATTTAGAGACACGCGCTCCAAATTGGGATGATGCAGGAATAGGTTTCTTTAAGACGGAAGCCCGCTGCGGCTTCCCTTTTGAGCTTGCTCTTATAGTCCTAAGGAGCAAGCCCCTGCTTTGCCAAATTTGAGGCTAATCTGTTTTCCTGATTGCGGACAATTCCTTCTTTAGCTTTGGTAGAAGGGCCGCAGAATGCAGTTGGAGAAGGTTGCACAGGGCAAGAGGGAGGGGCAGAGGCAGGGCGTGTAGAGGCAACTGGCGCCTGGAGCAGAATTACCTTCCAAAGGAAAAAACCTTCAAGGGGTGTCGCAACAAACTGCTTACTTACTGTGTTTTGGTTTGGACGCAGGTGAGAGATGTGGGCAAAGGGAGCAGAAGCAAAGAATTACTCTGTTTTGTAAAGGTAGGATTCTTCCCCCTTCCTTTTCTTCTTCCCTTTGATGAAAAGCTTCCCTTTCATGACGTATAGCTGGCAGCAAACTTAAAGTTGCTGTGCGTCTGAAATACAGGAATGGGAAAGAAACTCCGACCAAGCATAAAACACACTCATTTTCTAGAGCTCAGTCATTTGCTAAGGGTTGAAATAAACTGTGCACCCCCACTCCCTGCCCCTTCCCCCTGGCTCCTTGGCCTTTTTGTCACCGGACTGGATTCTGAAGGACGTCCAGGTAATGCTGGGTTTCAGCAGCTGAAAGCCCTGGCAGAAGGGATTGCAGGTTTCACATTCTTCCTTCTCTTGGTATTCAAAACTTTATTTTTTTTTTTGCGAGATAGAAATTCTTGATAGAGAGCTTCCAGACTGCTGGTGGCAGGGAAGAAATCTGGTTAAGAGATTCAGAAAGCAGAAAATTCTTTTTCTCTGCGCAAGCAGTCCACAACAGCATTTAGCTAGGATTTATAAGATTCTTGGTGGAGCAAGGGGAGGCACATCGACAAAGGAGAGTTTATATAAGCCACTGGCTTTGAGCTACATTGAAAAAATATGTATGGCAGCCACGTTTTCTTAGTGGGAAAGAAAATTATTCAGGGAATGAAATTTTGAAGGCTAATTCTCTCCAAGAATCTTGCTTCACATAATTTAAAGGAGGTGTCATCCCTGTATTTGTTCACTGAAGAGTCCACGAACTTTAATTAGTCACCTACTGTGCCAGACAATGTGATAAATGGTGTAATTGAACATAATGGAGAGAGGAATTAATTTTTGTTAAGAGGTTGAGAAGAGGTTCATAAAGGAGAGAGAGGTCTGTGGCTTTAAAAATAGTCATTCCTAGTCAGTGGCTAGCCAAGAAATGTATCTGGAAGGTCATGCCCTGTACAGAATAAGTAAGGAAGGGCATGAGGGCTTGATGTCTTGTTACAAAGTTTAGAGGTATATGTGTGTTTTGTAGACCTAGAACATCTTTGAATATTTTTTTCCAGCAAATTCGTTAAAGTAACAACAACAAAATAGCCTGAGAAAATTGGGCAATAGATAGCACACAGTAGAAATATTATTGTTGTTTGCATTTAAATGAAGAATTGAATACATTGATGTATTACAGTAGAGAGTGGAAGCAAATATGTTAAGAAGATAATGTAACATCCAGAAAAGAGGACTAATGAAAGAATAGGGCCTAAAGCTAATCAGTATAACTAAGAAAGAAAAGAAGGCTACTTTGGGGAATAAAATTTCTCTTTAGGCATCATCATCTATCCACTCAGATCTTTTTACTCATCTCAGTTTCCCCATCCAGCCTTCGAAAAATTCCCCATCTTCCATCTATCGAGTAAACTCCGTTTGTCCTGGGGAGACCCCCACTCCTTCAGCCACTTTCAAGCACATTCATCTTCACCTCACCCCATTTTCTACACACATCCCTGCATCATCTCTGAACCTTACATCATGTAACATTTTACCCACTTCAGCCTTCTTTCTACAACCAGTTAGAGCCTCTTAATCTTGTCTTTTTCCTCCCTTTAGGCACTAACAAATAGCTCTATCTCGCTTCTTTTTCCTCCTCTAAGTCAGCTATTCCCCGCCCCTTTCCCATGCATTAATTATCCTGCTAATTTGTCCACTCATTTCCCCCTTTTACATCCTCCTCCCCATTAGCCACCTTGCATTCTCCTATCTTTCATTGACCTCAAAGAAGCTAAGGGGAAAGAAAAGCCACTCTACTTTAAACTTGCTTAGATTTGCCAAATTTTCGTCATCAAGGTTTCTTCCTTTCTGTGTCTTTTGCTGTTTTAGTTCACACAAGACTTTTAGTGGAATTCCTTCAATTTGTTATATATTTTTATTATGCCTGCAAATGTCTGTTTTCCTTTGGTTGTGGCTGGGGATTCAAATATTTTACTTTGGGGAGTATTTCCAACCTTTCTGAAGTTCTCACTGACACACTCCTGACACTGTTTCGCTGCATCCCATCCTTTCTGCTGTATTCTCTTCCCATGGGTAATTCCTTTTATATTTTCAGTGAAATTCTTTCTTATTTTTATTCCCTCCTCCCCCCCTCCTCCTTTTTTTCTTTTTGCTTTGTGGGATTGGTATAGCGGCTCAAGTTTAAATATTTTGAGAAGGGACCCCCCTCAGCAGACCCCCTCATCCCACACACAGGATTTTAAAGCCTGTGTCAACGTGTGTTCATGTCAACATACAGTTACCAATCTTCAGAGGCAAAGGAACCCCTGTTTGTTTTATTTTAACTGCACTCTTAGAAAATTCTTTTTCTGTGTGTATGGTAAAGGTGCAATTCTCATATCGTTCTTCTCTCTACATTCAGTGGAATTGATTCAACATCGCTGGGAATTGGGAAGGGAAGAAAGAGTACGCTGTAAAAATACATTTTTCATCAAAGACATATATACATATTACCTTTGGGAAAAATAAAATACTTTGGAACATTTAATTGGATTGGCTTTATATGACAACATTCCAAATTACATGTCATTGTCTGAGCAGAGTTCTATTATTTGAAGACTTTATTGATCATTCAGTGTCCAGAATGAAGAAAACTAGGTAAGATGTCTTGATGTTCCAAACTGGCTTGCCTACATAAACTTAACATGTGCTTTATACACAGAGGGTGCTTAAAAAGTACAGATCAACTGGATGGATGAATGGATGGAAGAGGATGGAATATCTTAACAAAACACATTTTCCTTAAGTAAATTCATGCATACTCCAAATAAAATACAGAATGTGAAGTATCTCTGAACTGTGCTGTTGAATATGGTAGCTACTAGCTACATGTGAGTATTTAAATTTTAATTTATTAAATTAAAAAGCCAACTGAAAGTGTTTTACCCCTCATAGGAAAATCCTGTTGCGAATAAGAAGGATTCCACAGATCACATACCGGAGAGGTTTTGCCTCAGCTGCTCTCAACTTTGTAATCTTGTGAAGAAGCTGACAAGCTTGGGTGAGACAATGTTTTGCTATCCTCCTTAAAGATCCCCTCCCTCTTTTTATCCCCCACTCAACAGCTGATTGCAGAGCACTATGAGGACTGAACGACAGTGGGTTTTAATTCAGATATTTCAAGGTGAGTTTCATATATATTAAATATCATATACGTCCTCTTCTCTCTCTCCTCTTCTTTTGGTCAGTGTTGTGCGGGTTAATACAACAAACTGTAACAAGTGTACCTGGTATGGACTTGTTGTCCGGGACGTACATTTTCGCGGTCCTGCTAGCATGCGTGGTGTTCCACTCTGGCGCCCAGGAGAAAAACTACACCATCCGAGAAGAAATGCCAGAAAACGTCCTGATAGGCGACTTGTTGAAAGACCTTAACTTGTCGCTGATTCCAAACAAGTCCTTGACAACTGCTATGCAGTTCAAGCTAGTGTACAAGACCGGAGATGTGCCACTGATTCGAATTGAAGAGGATACTGGTGAGATCTTCACTACTGGCGCTCGCATTGATCGTGAGAAATTATGTGCTGGTATCCCAAGGGATGAGCATTGCTTTTATGAAGTGGAGGTTGCCATTTTGCCGGATGAAATATTTAGACTGGTTAAGATACGTTTTCTGATAGAAGATATAAATGATAATGCACCATTGTTCCCAGCAACAGTTATCAACATATCAATTCCAGAGAACTCGGCTATAAACTCTAAATATACTCTCCCAGCGGCTGTTGATCCTGACGTAGGAATAAACGGAGTTCAAAACTACGAACTAATTAAGGTGCGTTTTAAAATCACTTTGTTAAAGATATCAAGTTAATTCTGTTTCATTGCATGTTTTCCAGAGTCAAAACATTTTTGGCCTCGATGTCATTGAAACACCAGAAGGAGACAAGATGCCACAACTGATTGTTCAAAAGGAGTTAGATAGGGAAGAGAAGGATACCTACGTGATGAAAGTAAAGGTTGAAGATGGTGGCTTTCCTCAAAGATCCAGTACTGCTATTTTGCAAGTGAGTGTTACTGATACAAATGACAACCACCCAGTCTTTAAGGAGACAGAGATTGAAGTCAGTATACCAGAAAATGCTCCTGTAGGCACTTCAGTGACACAGCTCCATGCCACAGATGCTGACATAGGTGAAAATGCCAAGATCCACTTCTCTTTCAGCAATCTAGTCTCCAACATTGCCAGGAGATTATTTCACCTCAATGCCACCACTGGACTTATCACAATCAAAGAACCACTGGATAGGGAAGAAACACCAAACCACAAGTTACTGGTTTTGGCAAGTGATGGTGGATTGATGCCAGCAAGAGCAATGGTGCTGGTAAATGTTACAGATGTCAATGATAATGTCCCATCCATTGACATAAGATACATCGTCAATCCTGTCAATGACACAGTTGTTCTTTCAGAAAATATTCCACTCAACACCAAAATTGCTCTCATAACTGTGACGGATAAGGATGCGGACCATAATGGCAGGGTGACATGCTTCACAGATCATGAAATCCCTTTCAGATTAAGGCCAGTATTCAGTAATCAGTTCCTCCTGGAGACTGCAGCATATCTTGACTATGAGTCCACAAAAGAATATGCCATTAAATTACTGGCTGCAGATGCTGGCAAACCTCCTTTGAATCAGTCAGCAATGCTCTTCATCAAAGTGAAAGATGAAAATGACAATGCTCCAGTTTTCACCCAGTCTTTCGTAACTGTTTCTATTCCTGAGAATAACTCTCCTGGCATCCAGTTGACGAAAGTAAGTGCAATGGATGCAGACAGTGGGCCTAATGCTAAGATCAATTACCTGCTAGGCCCTGATGCTCCACCTGAATTCAGCCTGGATTGTCGTACAGGCATGCTGACTGTAGTGAAGAAACTAGATAGAGAAAAAGAGGATAAATATTTATTCACAATTCTGGCAAAAGATAACGGGGTACCACCCTTAACCAGCAATGTCACAGTCTTTGTAAGCATTATTGATCAGAATGACAATAGCCCAGTTTTCACTCACAATGAATACAACTTCTATGTCCCAGAAAACCTTCCAAGGCATGGTACAGTAGGACTAATCACTGTAACTGATCCTGATTATGGAGACAATTCTGCAGTTACGCTCTCCATTTTAGATGAGAATGATGACTTCACCATTGATTCACAAACTGGTGTCATCCGACCAAATATTTCATTTGATAGAGAAAAACAAGAATCTTACACTTTCTATGTAAAGGCTGAGGATGGTGGTAGAGTATCACGTTCTTCAAGTGCCAAAGTAACCATAAATGTGGTTGATGTCAATGACAACAAACCAGTTTTCATTGTCCCTCCTTCCAACTGTTCTTATGAATTGGTTCTACCGTCCACTAATCCAGGCACAGTGGTCTTTCAGGTAATTGCTGTTGACAATGACACTGGCATGAATGCAGAGGTTCGTTACAGCATTGTAGGAGGAAACACAAGAGATCTGTTTGCAATCGACCAAGAAACAGGCAACATAACATTGATGGAGAAATGTGATGTTACAGACCTTGGTTTACACAGAGTGTTGGTCAAAGCTAATGACTTAGGACAGCCTGATTCTCTCTTCAGTGTTGTAATTGTCAATCTGTTCGTGAATGAGTCGGTGACCAATGCTACACTGATTAATGAACTGGTGCGCAAAAGCACTGAAGCACCAGTGACCCCAAATACTGAGATAGCTGATGTATCCTCACCAACTAGTGACTATGTCAAGATCCTGGTTGCAGCTGTTGCTGGCACCATAACTGTCGTTGTAGTTATTTTCATCACTGCTGTAGTAAGATGTCGCCAGGCACCACACCTTAAGGCTGCTCAGAAAAACAAGCAGAATTCTGAATGGGCTACCCCAAACCCAGAAAACAGGCAGATGATAATGATGAAGAAAAAGAAAAAGAAGAAGAAGCATTCCCCTAAGAACTTGCTGCTTAATTTTGTCACTATTGAAGAAACTAAGGCAGATGATGTTGACAGTGATGGAAACAGAGTCACACTAGACCTTCCTATTGATCTAGAAGAGCAAACAATGGGAAAGTACAATTGGGTAACTACACCTACTACTTTCAAGCCCGACAGCCCTGATTTGGCCCGACACTACAAATCTGCCTCTCCACAGCCTGCCTTCCAAATTCAGCCTGAAACTCCCCTGAATTCGAAGCACCACATCATCCAAGAACTGCCTCTCGATAACACCTTTGTGGCCTGTGACTCTATCTCCAAGTGTTCCTCAAGCAGTTCAGATCCCTACAGCGTTTCTGACTGTGGCTATCCAGTGACGACCTTCGAGGTACCTGTGTCCGTACACACCAGACCGGTAGGTATCCAAGTTTCTAACACAACTTTCTATTAAAATACTTCTATTTTCTTCCCTTCTAAAGCCAATGAAGGAGGTTGTGCGATCTTGCACCCCCATGAAAGAGTCTACAACTATGGAGATCTGGATTCATCCCCAACCACAGGTATGGCAAAAGCCCTATGATTTTTCCTCCCCGCTTCCCTTGCCTCCATTTTATCCTAAATCAGCGGAAATCTGAAGGGAAAGTGGCAGGAAAGGTAAGACTGCAAATTTCAAAGAAAATTGATTTTGAAACCCTGTAATTTTCATTCTCCCTTTCAGTCCCAGCGGCGTGTCACATTTCACCTGCCAGAAGGCTCTCAGGAAAGCAGCAGTGATGGTGGACTGGGAGACCATGATGCAGGCAGCCTTACCAGCACATCTCATGGCCTGCCCCTTGGCTATCCTCAGGAGGAGTACTTTGATCGTGCTACACCCAGCAATCGCACTGAAGGGGATGGCAACTCCGATCCTGAATCTAGTAAGTGATACCTCTCTGGTTCCTCAATATAAAAATTTTATTATTTTTTTCCTCACCCCAACAGCTGCAGAAATAACTGTTCAACCAACTGTGGAAGAGGCCTCTGACAACTGCACTCAAGAATGTCTCATCTATGGCCATTCTGATGCCTGCTGGATGCCGGCATCTCTGGATCATTCCAGCTCTTCGCAAGCACAGGCCTCTGCTCTATGCCACAGCCCACCACTGTCACAGGCCTCTACTCAGCACCACAGCCCACGAGTGACACAGACCATTGCTCTCTGCCACAGCCCTCCAGTGACACAGACCATCGCATTGTGCCACAGCCCACCACCGATACAGGTGTCTGCTCTCCACCACAGTCCTCCTCTAGTGCAGGCTACTGCACTTCACCACAGCCCACCATCAGCACAGGCCTCAGCCCTCTGCTACAGCCCTCCTTTAGCACAGGCTGCTGCAATCAGCCACAGCTCTCCTCTGCCACAGGTTATTGCCCTCCATCGTAGTCAGGCCCAATCATCAGTCAGTTTGCAGCAAGGTTGGGTGCAAGGTGCTGATGGGCTATGCTCTGTTGATCAGGGAGTGCAAGGTAGTGCAACATCTCAGTTTTACACCATGTCTGAAAGACTTCATCCCAGTGATGATTCAATTAAAGTCATTCCTTTGACAACCTTCACTCCACGCCAACAGGCCAGACCGTCCAGAGGTGATTCCCCCATTATGGAAGAACATCCCTTGTAAAGCTAAAATAGTTACTTCAAATTTTCAGAAAAGATGTATATAGTCAAAATTTAAGATACAATTCCAATGAGTATTCTGATTATCAGATTTGTAAATAACTATGTAAATAGAAACAGATACCAGAATAAATCTACAGCTAGACCCTTAGTCAATAGTTAACCAAAAAATTGCAATTTGTTTAATTCAGAATGTGTATTTAAAAAGAAAAGGAATTTAACAATTTGCATCCCCTTGTACAGTAAGGCTTATCATGACAGAGCGCACTATTTCTGATGTACAGTATTTTTTGTTGTTTTTATCATCATGTGCAATATTACTGATTTGTTTCCATGCTGATTGTGTGGAACCAGTATGTAGCAAATGGAAAGCCTAGAAATATCTTATTTTCTAAGTTTACCTTTAGTTTACCTAAACTTTTGTTCAGATAACGTTAAAAGGTATACGTACTCTAGCCTTTTTTTGGGCTTTCTTTTTGATTTTTGTTTGTTGTTTTCAGTTTTTTTGTTGTTGTTAGTGAGTCTCCCTTCAAAATACGCAGTAGGTAGTGTAAATACTGCTTGTTTGTGTCTCTCTGCTGTCATGTTTTCTACCTTATTCCAATACTATATTGTTGATAAAATTTGTATATACATTTTCAATAAAGAATATGTATAAACTGTACAGATCTAGATCTACAACCTATTTCTCTACTCTTTAGTAGAGTTCGAGACACAGAAGTGCAATAACTGCCCTAATTAAGCAACTATTTGTTAAAAAGGGCCTCTTTTTACTTTAATAGTTTAGTGTAAAGTACATCAGAAATAAAGCTGTATCTGCCATTTTAAGCCTGTAGTCCATTATTACTTGGGTCTTTACTTCTGGGAATTTGTATGTAACAGCCTAGAAAATTAAAAGGAGGTGGATGCATCCAAAGCACGAGTCACTTAAAATATCGACGGTAAACTACTATTTTGTAGAGAAACTCAGGAAGATTTAAATGTTGATTTGACAGCTCAATAGGCTGTTACCAAAGGGTGTTCAGTAAAAATAACAAATACATGTAACTGTAGATAAAACCATATACTAAATCTATAAGACTAAGGGATTTTTGTTATTCTAGCTCAACTTACTGAAGAAAACCACTAATAACAACAAGAATATCAGGAAGGAACTTTTCAAGAAATGTAATTATAAATCTACATCAAACAGAATTTTAAGGAAAAATGCAGAGGGAGAAATAAGGCACATGACTGCTTCTTGCAGTCAACAAGAAATACCAATAACACACACAGAACAAAAACCATCAAAATCTCATATATGAAATAAAATATATTCTTCTAAGCAAAGAAACAGTACTATTCATAGAAAACATTAGTTTTCTTCTGTTGTCTGTTATTTCCTTCTTGTATCCTCTTAACTGGCCATTATCTTGTATGTGCACATTTTATAAATGTACAGAAACATCACCAACTTAATTTTCTTCCATAGCAAAACTGAGAAAATACCTTGTTTCAGTATAACACTAAACCAAGAGACAATTGATGTTTAATGGGGGCGGTTGGGGTGGGGGGGGGAGTCAATATCTCCTATTGATTAACTTAGACATAGATTTTGTAATGTATAACTTGATATTTAATTTATGATTAAACTGTGTGTAAATTTTGTAACATAAACTGTGGTAATTGCATAATTTCATTGGTGAGGATTTCCACTGAATATTGAGAAAGTTTCTTTTCATGTGCCCAGCAGGTTAAGTAGCGTTTTCAGAATATACATTATTCCCATCCATTGTAAAGTTCCTTAAGTCATATTTGACTGGGCGTGCAGAATAACTTCTTAACTTTTAACTATCAGAGTTTGATTAATAAAATTAATTAATGTTTTTTCTCCTTCGTGTTGTTAATGTTCCAAGGGATTTGGAGCATACTGGTTTTCCAGGTGCATGTGAATCCCGAAGGACTGATGATATTTGAATGTTTATTAAATTATTATCATACAAATGTGTTGATATTGTGGCTATTGTTGATGTTGAAAATTTTAAACTTGGGGAAGATTAAGAAAAGAACCAATAGTGACAAAAATCAGTGCTTCCAGTAGATTTTAGAACATTCTTTGCCTCAAAAAACCTGCAAAGATGATGTGAGATTTTTTCTTGTGTTTTAATTATTTTCACATTTTCTCTCTGCAAAACTTTAGTTTTCTGATGATCTACACACACACACACACACACACGTGCACACACACACACATTTAAATGATATAAAAAGAAGAGGTTGAAAGATTATTAAATAACTTATCAGGCATCTCAATGGTTACTATCTATGTTAGTGAAAATCAAATAGGACTCAAAGTTGGATATTTGGGATTTTTCTTCTGACAGTATAATTTATTGAGTTACTAGGGAGGTTCTTAAATCCTCATATCTGGAAACTTGTGACGTTTTGACACCTTTCCTATAGATGATATAGGAATGAACCAATACGCTTTTATTACCCTTTCTAACTCTGATTTTATAATCAGACTTAGATTGTGTTTAGAATATTAAATGACTGGGCACCCTCTTCTTGGTTTTTACCAGAGAGGCTTTGAATGGAAGCAGGCTGAGAGTAGCCAAAGAGGCAAGGGGTATTAGCCCAGTTATTCTCCCCTATGCCTTCCTTCTCTTTCTAAGCGTCCACTAGGTCTGGCCTTGGAAACCTGTTACTTCTAGGGCTTCAGATCTGATGATATCTTTTTCATCACATTACAAGTTATTTCTCTGACTGAATAGACAGTGGTATAGGTTGACACAGCACACAAGTGGCTATTGTGATGTATGATGTATGTAGTCCTACAACTGCAAAACGTCTTACTGAACCAACAATCAAAAAATGGTTCTGTTTTAAAAAGGATTTTGTTTGATTTGAAATTAAAACTTCAAGCTGAATGACTTATATGAGAATAATACGTTCAATCAAAGTAGTTATTCTATTTTGTGTCCATATTCCATTAGATTGTGATTATTAATTTTCTAGCTATGGTATTACTATATCACACTTGTGAGTATGTATTCAAATACTAAGTATCTTATATGCTACGTGCATACACATTCTTTTCTTAAACTTTACCTGTGTTTTAACTAATATTGTGTCAGTGTATTAAAAATTAGCTTTTACATATGATATCTACAATGTAATAAATTTAGAGAGTAATTTTGTGTATTCTTATTTACTTAACATTTTACTTTTAATTATGTAAATTTGGTTAGAAAATAATAATAAATGGTTAGTGCTATTGTGTAATGGTAGCAGTTACAAAGAGCCTCTGCCTTCCCAAACTAATATTTATCACACATGGTCATTAAATGGGAAAAAAATAGACTAAACAAATCACAAATTGTTCAGTTCTTAAAATGTAATTATGTCACACACACAAAAAATCCTTTTCAATCCTGAGAAAATTAAAGGCGTTTTACTCACATGGCTATTTCAACATTAGTTTTTTTTGTTTGTTTCTTTTTCATGGTATTACTGAAGGTGTGTATACTCCCTAATACACATTTATGAAAATCTACTTGTTTAGGCTTTTATTTATACTCTTCTGATTTATATTTTTTATTATAATTATTATTTCTTATCTTTCTTCTTTTATATTTTTTGGAAACCAAATTTATAGTTAGTTTAGGTAAACTTTTTATTATGACCATTAGAAACTATTTTGAATGCTTCCAACTGGCTCAATTGGCCGGGAAAACATGGGAGCAAGAGAAGCTGAAATATATTTCTGCAAGAACCTTTCTATATTATGTGCCAATTACCACACCAGATCAATTTTATGCAGAGGCCTTAAAATATTCTTTCACAGTAGCTTTCTTACACTAACCGTCATGTGCTTTTAGTAAATATGATTTTTAAAAGCAGTTCAAGTTGACAACAGCAGAAACAGTAACAAAAAAATCTGCTCAGAAAAATGTATGTGCACAAATAAAAAAAATTAATGGCAATTGTTTAGTGATTGTAAGTGATACTTTTTAAAGAGTAAACTGTGTGAAATTTATACTATCCCTGCTTAAAATATTAAGATTTTTATGAAATATGTATTTATGTTTGTATTGTGGGAAGATTCCTCCTCTGTGATATCATACAGCATCTGAAAGTGAACAGTATCCCAAAGCAGTTCCAACCATGCTTTGGAAGTAAGAAGGTTGACTATTGTATGGCCAAGGATGGCAGTATGTAATCCAGAAGCAAACTTGTATTAATTGTTCTATTTCAGGTTCTGTATTGCATGTTTTCTTATTAATATATATTAATAAAAGTTATGAGAAATAAACATTCATTGTTATTGTGTGTGTTAATTCAAAA